CGCCTGTAATTCCAGCTACTCAGGAGGCTGAGGCAGGAGAATCTCTTGAAACCGGGAGGCGGAGGTTGCAGTGAGCCAAGATCATGCCACTGCACCCCAGCCTGAGCGACAGAGCAAGACTCTGTCTCAAAAAAATAAAAAACATACGGAAACAGGTATTAGAAGAACAGCTTAAAATGTTGAAGGTGGTTAGTCTGGGGACCAGTACTCTGGGACTGGGAGGACTAGACCAGAGGTCGGCTGTTTTGCTCTTAAGGCTTACAGAACGATCTAGTTTCAAACTATCTATGTTTAACTTCGACTTTTTCCTATCAGGCTCGGTGCTGCTATTCCACTGAGCTCATGGAAAATTAAATCTTTATTAGGAGCCTTCCAAGATCACAGTGGGGTGGCAATGGGGACAGATAATGCAGAAAAGCGAAGGCTCACTGGTCTACAAATACACGTCTATCACAACCTGTAAAAGTTAACCCTGTCCCAGCCTGGCCAATATGGTGAAACTCCGTCTCTACTAAAAAATACAAAAATTAGCGGGGCGTGGTGGCGGGCGCCTGTAGTCCCAGCTACTGGGGAGGCTGAAGCAGGAGAATGGCGTGAACCCGGGAGGCGGAGCTTGCAGTGAGGCGACATCGCGCCAGTGCACTCCAGCCTGGGCGACAGAGCAAGACTACGTCTCAAACAAAGAAACAAGTTAACCCTGTCAACATCTCGACTTTAAATGCAAAGCACTGCACATGCACACGCTGAACACCTCCCCTTCCTTCTCCAGGGGCAACACAAGCACAACCGCCGCACATTTACGAATCTACACAACTGCGCATCGGAGCGAATGAGGTCAGGGCCCAGAAAGGTGGGGCAGGAACGATCCCAGCCTTCAGCTAATTCTGTCACCTCTAACGTCTGGGGCAAGAACGTTTCAGGAAACCAAGGGGGACCGAGGCTCAGCGCCGAAGAGAAAGACGCCAACTGCGGGACCTGTCGCGCCTCCCGCGCCGGGGTGGAGCTGACCCCGCCGAGTCCCGCCCCTGCCTGAGTTCGCCAGTGGTCCAGGAGCCGCTTTTTTCCACTCGGGAAGACTTCAGAGAAGTCTCACAAAGGACTCGGCTGGCTGCTTTTCTCAGTGCCGAAGCCGCGCCATGCTCGTTCTCAGAAGCGGCCTGACCAAGGCGCTTGCCTCACGGACGCTCGCGCCTCAGGTACTGGCCGCGGGGGCGCGCCCGAGCCCTGGCAAGATATTTACATTTGTCTTACCTCCTTCAGGTGTGTTCATCTTTTGCTACGGGCCCTAGACAATACGATGGAACGTTCTATGAATTTCGTACTTATTACCTTAAACCTTCAAATATGAATGCGTTCATGGAAAATCTTAAGAAAAACATTCATCTTCGGACCTCTTACTCTGAATTGGTTGGATTCTGGAGTGTAGAATTTGGAGGCAGAACGAATAAAGTGTTTCATATTTGGAAGTATGGTAAAGAGTCATCCAGTTTTAGTATTCAGTATAAAACATTTTCTTAACTATTTTCCTCCCATAGATAATTTTGCTCATCGAGCTGAAGTTCGGAAAGCCTTAGCCAACTGTAAGGAATGGCAAGAACAATCTATCATTCCAAATTTGGCTCGCATTGATAAACAAGAGACGGAAATTACTTACCTGATACCATGGTCCAAATTAGAAAAGCCTCCAAAAGAAGGTGAGTTCTTCCCTCTTAGACTATGAGTTTTACTGTGAAATAATTATTTTTCTCCCTATTCTAGGAGTCTATGAACTAGCTGTTTTTCAGATGAAACCTGGTGGGCCAGCTCTGTGGGGTGATGCATTTGAAAGAGCAATTAATGCCCATGTCAATTTAGGCTACACAAAAGTAGTTGGTGTTTTCCACACAGAATATGGAGAACTCAACAGAGGTACAGTTGTCCATTTGTTCTATGAAGTTGCCTTTCAGAAACTACTTGTGGTTTATTTCTGCAGTTCATGTTCTTTGGTGGAATGAGAGTGCAGATAGTCGTGCAGCTGGGAGACATAAGTCCCATGAGGATCCCAGAGTTGTGGCGGCTGGTAAGCTGTTTCACTAAGCACGAATTATTTTTACTGTATGCCTTCTTATGAAATGTTTTTCCAGTTCGGGAAAGTGTCAACTACCTAGTTTCTCAGCAGAATATGCTTCTGATTCCTGCATCATTTTCACCATTGAAATAGTTTTCTACTGAAATACAAAACATTTCATTAACTGCTCTAAGATGTGTCTGCTAATGGTGCTTAAATTCTCCCAAGAGGTTCTCGCTTTTATTTGAAGGAGGTGGTAAGTTAATTAGTTAATTTGCTGTGCTTCTTGCATTTTTGAAAGTTACATATTCTCCACTGCTTTAAGAAATAATTCAGTTCACTTTCACCTTGGCATTTCAGTATCTGTTACACATTAGAAGTAGTTGTCACTATTTCATCATCTTGGTTTTTCATTTGTTTTAGAATACCTCTTCTGTATTTTGATAACTCATTGCTTTATAGCATTTTCTTTTACTCAAATAAGGATTTTACATTTCCTTGCCTGACAGTATTTTTGAATTATTTATATAAAATATCTATCTTTTCATCATGTCTATAGTTCCTGAGATTTTAAAAAAATTTGCTTAGTAAAGGTTATTTTGTGATATAAAATGGGATTTATAAAAATATTAGATTGTTTATTTCTTTACTGTGGAAAAGTACAATGTCATCTGTATTAATTATTGCTTTTACATTCATTGATTATTAGTCATTCTAACTTGGAAAATAATGCAATTGGGTCACAGTGTTAAAAATCTAGAAAAGACTTGTTGGTTTATATGCTGAAATTGTTCATTTATAATTAATTTTACTAATTTCTACTTAGTTTGGATCACTAACAGAGATCTTGGGACATTTATTTGTTTTAAAGAAATATTTATGGTTATGGAAACGCTTGCCCTAATAAAAATCCTGCATATTCATTGTTTTTTTAAATTCACATTTTATACTTATATGATCTCTAAAGCTCTTGCTATGTTGCTATAAGACAGTAATATAGTGATAATTTACCAACTTTATTGAAAATGTTGTTACATCAATAAAATAGCATGCTGGGAACCTGAGAAGGAAGGTTTCTTTAGTACTGCCACAGATGTCCTGGAGTTTTCCTTGAAACATCTTTCATTTCCATTTTACTTGATGCCTCTACCTACTAAAACTAGATTTGGTACTTCCGATAGTGTATATTTACAGCTATATTATATTTACATTTTTACAGACTATCTTCTGATAATCTGTATTTACAGCTATGTTATTTTATATTTTTAAAATCTTACAGCTATAAAATAGTAAATTGTGAATTAGCTGTCCAAGGGCAATTTGGAAAACAAACTGTACAGTTTCCTCTCATTTATCAGGCTCTAAGCGATCTGCAGTTTATCTGGGCTATTATGCAATGTGAGATATTATTTATGAGAGGCAGGCAGTGGCAGCTTAAACAGACATACCTCCTCAGCATTCTTTTCCATGCAGAGTTCAAAGAGGCCTAAGACATCTCACATTTATGTGAAATAGTTGAGGCACAAGTATGTGGTTAACTACACATAAATTACCAATAAAATTAAAAGTTAACTAAAATACTACAGAAGACATTTAATATTTTGCTTCAGACTGTTATAGTACCTTAGGGTTATGAACATCAATTACCTTTGAGCCTTACTATATTTAAAGGGAAGGGGAAGCTGACATTTTTATCTTTTTTAATGGGTACACTCTACGTTACCTTAAAGGCTTCCCCGGTTTAAGCAAAAATAGAATTATGTGGTTTAAATCATATACCTTATTCTTCATACTTAGCTCCAAGTAGATTATGACTTTTCCTAAAACTTAACATGACAGAGATTTGCCTTCCAGGGGGTCTAATTTGAAGAGGAAAGTAATTTAAATGTATAGGTTTATATAATAGCATTGTATTTTTCTCTATTTTATTCATTCTTTCATTCTCTTCGATGACTCCCAGCACCTGCGCGTCCATCTTCATTCTTAGCCAATGACCTTTCCTTTTACTTAACAGAGAAAATAACAATCAGAAGAGTCTTCATAAGTTCCCACCCCGTCTGCCCGCTTTCTACAGCCAACCCCACATGCCCTGCCTTCTCTCCTTTCACTGTGGATGAACCGCCCGTGCCCCAAGCAAAGACAAACCCTCCACTTGAACACTCACTTGCTGAAGGATGTGGCTTAGGCAGTTTTCCTGTCTCCTGAAGCCACAGTATTCCCCTTCAACTGGATTCTTCTCCTCAGCATATAAATATACTTTTTTTTCCTATCTTTAAAAAAAAAAAAGAGTAAAATCACCCCATTTTTTTCCTTTACAATATGACTCAAAAGAGTAGTTCATACTTCCTGCCTCCATTTTCTTCCCTCACATTATCTCTTAAACATTCTCTGATCACGCCAGCCAAATTGCTCTTGTCAACTCATTTCCCAGTTCTCATTTCACTTGACTTGTTAGCAGTTGACCTCTCCTTTCTTCTGGGAAGTTTCTTCGTTTCTCCGAAACACTCACTGCACAAGCCTTCATATCTCCTAGTCTCCATCTTGTCTCTTTGACCTCTGATGTAAGGACTGAGTCCTTGGACCACTTCTCTTTTCTATTTATACTTACTCCCTGCGTCATCACCCCCAGTCTTGTGGCTTCAAATGCTATCTGTGTGTGGATAGCTCCTCCAGTCCACACCTCTTTTCTGAATCTTTTTTCAAATTCACACATGTGAATTTGAATTCCAGGCTCATCACATCCAGGTGTGTTCCCCACACCTCCACCTGAATGTCTATTAGAAATCTCACACCCCTCTTGTCCAAAACTGAGCTCTTGATCTTTAACCAGAAACTTTATCTCAGCTATTGGCAACTCCAGGTTTCTGTTTTGCTCAGGCCACAGACTTCAGAGTCATTCTCACACTGCCTTTTCTCTCATACACCATTATGTACCTGTCAGCAGGTCCCAAATATCTAGAATTTGATTGCTTCACATCCCTATAGCAACTCTCCTGGTTCAAGCCCATCATCATCTGGATTTTTGGGAAGTGGTCTTAACTGGTGTGCTGCCCTTCCCCTCTGCTCTCAACCCTATTTTCAACATAGCAGTCAGAATAATCTAAAATATAAACCAGATCATATCACTCCTCTGCTCAACACCCCCTCCCAATACCTTCATGTCATCCTCAGAGTTATTGTCCAAGCCTCTAACTGTGGTCTACAAGTCTTTACATGATCTGTCCTGTTACATTTTCCACTCTCGCTCCAGACCTGACCTAAGAGGCTTTTCTCTGAACTTGCTAAACATGCTCTTACCTGAGGGTCCATTCCCACTGCCTCTGCCTGGAATGCTCTTCCCCAGACATGCATCTGCGTGGATCATTTCCATGCCTCCTCAGGTCTTTGCCCTCATGAAGCCTTCCCTGACAACCCTATTTAAGATTGTAATCCCCTCCCACAGTGGCCCCTATCTGCTAGAGACTGAATGTTTTTGTCCCCCCAAAATTCCTATGTTGAAGCCTTAATCTCAACATAGGAGGTTTGGCCTTTGTGAGTTAGTTTTAGATGAGGTCATGTGGGTAATAGAATTAGTGCATTTATAAGGGCGTGAAGAGCCCTCACTGTGAGGAAACCAGAATGTAAGCCTTCACCAGAACTTCTTCATGCTGGCACCCTGGTCTTAGACTTCCCAGCCACTAGATCTGTGAGAAAGAAATGTTTGTTGTTTAAGCCACCCTGTCTATGGTACTCTTGTTACAGCAACCTGAACTAAGACACTATCCCTCTCCCCTGCTTTCTTTTTCTGTTATCACCATAATTAATGTTTTACTTATATATGATTTGTTAATGTATGTCTCTTCCCACTAGAAACCGAATTCTATGACAGCAAGGGTTTTTGTTTTCATTATTGTCATATTACCTGTGCCTGGCATGTGATAAGCCCTAAGTACTTGTTGACTGAATTAACATATGAGATCTGTGAGTCTGAAAAAAGAAGTACATCATTCCTTCACATGTCATTTTGAGCCACTGTTAACAGATTACATAACTGTTATTGGAAGTGCCTCACTACTCCATTTGGAAAGTATTCCTGGAATACACGATGAATGACTCAGTAGAAGTTCTGGCTATGGGGGAGTGCCATCAATAAATAAAAATAATACCATTGTCTGTTGGTTATAAGTTGCTGTCACAGACTATGAAGGTATTTGAATTGTATTTTCAGGAAGAGAAACAGATATGCAACCAATCTGATTTGGTTCCACACCCTGCCACAGAAGTCCCAAAGGAGAAGCAAATGCCACTTGTAGACTCAAACTCTGGACTTCATTCTCAGCACCATCTCTTAACCTACTGAGTAAATCCTATGAACCTGACTAGGGTGGCAACTGAAGTTGTAGTACTTTCTGTCTTCAAAGGAGGGTGAACCTGGAGTATGTTGGAAGAAGTGTTAGGTTCATTAGAGACACCTCTTTCATAACTGCTGTCACCTAGAATGTCTATTCTCTAAGCACCTTCTTGAAAGAAGCACATTCCCCCAGGAGGAGGAAATGGTTTGTTTTCTTTAGTGACAGTTGGCCCAGGATCCTAAGGTAAAGGAGTATGGGCACTAGACAAAATGAGTTTTATAATAGTCGATTGGAAGGAATGGAAGTTTTTGAATCACAGGCTTCTGCCTTGAAAGGGCAAGTCCGTGGTGGTCATGAACCACCCAGAGTGTGTACAAGGCTCCTGCCAGAAGAAATGCCTGTAGGATTAAAAGCAAAACAGCAGAATCAAAAAGGAAGGGCACGATGATGCCCAGGTGCAGCCTATATTATTAACAGACAAGGAAAGAATCCAAATAAAAGTTCTGTAAACCAGCTGTTGTCCTGTTTTCTGTTTCCCTTCAAAG